TTTCCCTTTATGGAAGAAAATGAAAACCAGGCCCCACCTGAGTTTGTTGTGTGTAGCAAAGAGGGAGGGAACCAAACCTACTCCTAAAAGAAGATGTGGTGAATTTGATTCACACCAATAAGTATCCATCTTCTTTAGATGAAAAGCTCCAACCTGCTGCAAGTTTGCAGGGTGCACCTGCAATAGGCATTTGCTATTCCTGTTGTTTACACTTCACACTGAATTTCACAGACCTATTTCCATCATGATCCACAATTTAAAGAAATATTTCCCAAACTTGTATACACATTTCAATATCTATCAACTGAAACAAACATTTCATGAAACAAAACCTACCCTTACGTACAATATAGAATATTTTCCATTGTATTCCTGTTCGTATTTTAAAAATCTTGGTCACGACCCACTAAACTCATTACACGGCCTTCAGATAGGTCACAACTGGAACTTTAAAAAGCACTGCCCAGAGTAAATCACAACGGTTCAACATCCACGAATTTACATGGTTCTCTCTCCTGGGTGACTGGTGTATGTACTGGTGTACATTCTACTGAGAAGGTAAAGGGCTCCACTAGGTGAACTGTCCAAGGTCACAGGTGCCGAGTGCCCTTCAGATCTGGCTGAGGCTCTGTGCAGAACGGCTTTTCCTGCGTGGCAAACACCATACCTTGATTGCCAGCTGTTCCCAAGAACCAAAGACACTTCCCCTGGGGAGGGAAGAGGAGTCTGTACAAAATGACAGAGCCTCCAGCCAACCAGAACTGGCCTACTCAGACCCACCCTCTTCCAGGTGATTGGCCCCAAAAGGGTTGCCAGCCCCACTCCACCTTGGGGCCAGCTTCCCCCAAAAGGTTGCATCCCCGGCAGGTCCCTCGCAGGCAGTCCATCCTGACTGCTCCTGTGGGTGCAGCTCCTCAGGTAAAGGGGGAGGAGCTGCTTGTTCCAGATCTCCAGGAGCAGGCCATTTCTTCCCCAGCTCTAAGCTGGGAAAGTTTGCTCCAGGCCATCCTACCTGCTTCCCCATATGGCTCTCAAGGAGGGACTCAGGTGAGGGGGGACAATGGTATGGAGAGGAAGAAATGAGTTACTGATGCCCCCCTCCCGCCCCCAGGGCCTGGAAGAGAATCTTCTGGCGGCAGATCCTACTTACACTTGGCCTCTTAGGCCTGTTTCTGTATGGCCTCCCTAAATTCAGGTAAAAGCCCCTTTCCCCAGCACTTGAGGTAGCTGCCTGCCCCCCGCCCCTCAACCCACCACAGGCATCTGGAAGCCCTCATCCCCATGGGCGTCTGCCCTTCGGCCACAATGTCCCAGCTGAGAGACAACTTCACAGGTGCCCTGCGTCCCTGGTAAGAAGCTCCCATCCCTCCTACTCCAAGGGCTATTTCCATTTCCCATCCCTGCCCTGGCCAGGGCCCGGCCTGAAGTTCTGACCTGTACCCCCTGGGGGGCTCCCATTATTTGGGATGGCTCTTTCGACCCAGATGTGGCCAAGCAAGAGGCTAGACAGCAGAACCTCACCATTGGGCTGACTATCTTTGCTGTAGGCAGGTAAGGCCTGGGAAGGGGAGCAGTGCTGTCAACTCTCAGGCTGACGGTGGCGCCGCGCCCTTAGATACCTGGAGAAGTACCTGGAGCGCTTCCTGGAGACGGCGGAGCAGCACTTCATGGCGGGCCAGAGCGTGATGTACTACGTGTTCACCGAGCTTCCGGGAGCGGTGCCCCGCGTGGCGCTGGGCCCGGGACGCCGGCTGCCCGTGGAGCGCGTGGCGCGCGAGCGGCGCTGGCAAGACGTGTCGATGGCGCGCATGCGCACGTTGCACGCGGCGCTGGGCGGGCTGCCGGGCCGCGAGGCGCACTTCATGTTCTGCATGGACGTGGACCAGCACTTCAGCGGCACTTTTGGGCCCGAGGCGCTGGCCGAGTCGGTGGCGCAGCTGCACTCCTGGCACTACCACTGGCCGTCGTGGCTGCTGCCCTTCGAACGCGACGCGCATTCGGCCGCCGCGATGGCGTGGGGCCAGGGCGACTTCTATAACCACGCGGCGGTGTTCGGGGGCAGCGTGGCGGCGCTGCGCGGGCTGACGGCGCACTGTGCGGGGGGCCTGGACTGGGACCGCGCGCGCGGCCTGGAGGCGCGCTGGCACGACGAGAGCCACCTCAACAAGTTCTTCTGGCTGCACAAGCCCGCCAAGGTGCTGTCGCCCGAGTTCTGCTGGAGCCCGGACATCGGCCCGCGGGCCGAGATCCGCCGCCCGCGACTGCTGTGGGCGCCCAAGGGGTACCGGCTGCTGCGGAACTAGCGCCGCCGCCGGTTCCCGGCCCTCCGGCTTCT